GGCAGGAGAATGGTGTGAACCCAGGAGGCGGAGCTTGCAGCGAGCCGAGCTCATGCCACTGCACTCCAGCCTGGGCGACAAAGCGAGACCCCGTCTCAAAACATAATAATAATAATAATAATAATACAGAATTATGGACATACAAGATAGGAGAAGTTTATGGTGCAAATACCTATCGCCTTGGTCTTTTTGTTCCCTAACTCAGTGACAGGTGGCTAACTGCTCCTTAGGCTGATAGAGCCAAAACGTGATTCCAGCCTAAGAATCACAAAAGAGCAAAACAGAGGAGGGATTGCTTAGGTAACAGAGATCGAGCTCCTTTAGGAATTTGGAATATGGCAAGTTATTTCTTCTTAGCTTTACGGCAGTAATTTAAGTGTTATGTGATTTTGTAATTGCAGAATATTATGACATAGCCAGAATAAAAATACATCTATTGTCTAAATAGATAACTGGATTCACCAGTTAAATTATCGTGAAAAAATAACTAATAGCAGAAACATTAAAATAAACCATGCGATTTTCTATCAGCTTAGTCTGAAAGTTCACACAAATTCAATTACTTGAAGTTTCCCTGCAATACACCATGTTTTACTTCCTTCTTAGAATCTAGGGTATCTTGCACAGTGGAACCATAGGAAGTTGGATTACTCCCACCAGAGATGGAAGTTTCCAAATTTTCCACTTTTATTAAATATATGTTATATATTTGGCATAATGCCTTGGATTTTGAAAAGCCTTCTTAACCTTGCTGTCTTTTGAAATCATTCTACAAGTAGATAGATATGGTTTGATTATAATTTTGTTTTTTATCTATGCTATTTCTGGCTTGAACATCCCTCTTCAAGAATGTGCAGTGAGGACATTTGCTCTGTGCATTCTCAGGTAACTCTGGCTCTTGAGTAATCAAGCCATATGGATGAATAGAGCCTAGGAAGTAGAGATTCCCAGGGCTGAAGTCTTAGATGGGATGCCTAGACAGTTGATTCAACATATGTTTATTTAACAAATGTTTATTGAGGACCTACTACTCTAGGTGGTAGGAGTACAGCAATAAACAGCACACAAATGCTTGACCACAAGGCACTTCTATTTCAGCAGGCTGGCCATTAAAGAATAAACAAATAGCAACAGCATTTATACTATAATGTCATATATAATATAATGCTTATATATTACAAGCAGATAAATTCTATGAAGAAATACAAATGGTATGAGGTAATAGTAACGGTATCGTGCTATTTTGCAGCATGTGTTCATTGAAGGATGAGCTTAGAAAAAAACAAGCAGAAATCTGAACAGAGTGAAGGAGCAAGCTTTGCCAATATTCTGGTTGAAAAGAAATAAATGATTTGACAAAGAAAATAATTGCTAATGCTTCAATTATAACACTACTATATATCTGAGGGTTGGTGTTTTCGAAGCAAATAACACTAGTTTTTTTTTTCTTTCTTTTTTAATTTTTTTAAACAGAGAATCATTCCATACTCTCTGTATGATAAGCAGGCTGTTGGCATAAGAAAAAGCAGAGCTCCTGGATTCAGAAGACTTGAATTCAGTAATATGTACTGTCTTTTACTAGCTGTTTGGTTCCAGGTAACTCATGCCACCTAATTTAAAATGTAACAATTGAGAGACTATAATAAATGCCAGCTGTTTTGTATCAGGCATACCATACTGTGTATTTACAACCTGGAGATAGGAATTATCATCCCCATTCAGAGATGATTATATGCTCCCTCAACATTTTCTTTTCTTTGTGTCTTCCAGGCTTCATGTGAAAGCACTTTGTACACAGTAAGTTGCTACCCAGTGTCAGCTATTATGCATGGTACAGGACCATACTTCTCAACTACAGTGTGTACACCCCTGGGACATGAAGCCACCAAATCAATTGTCTGCATTTTCTTTGGGTATACATTTTACCCTATAGCAAATACTTTAAAATATGTTTTAAGTAAACAGATATCATGGAGTAAAATGTAAATTTTATATTTATGTGATAAAAGGTGTCTTAATTTTCTTATATATAAATTGTTATTGATATGTGAATGTTAGCACGTAATAGGGTTGTAGGAGGGTTGCATTCTTATAGATAAGTAGGGAAACATGCTGAGTTGACTGTGTTTAGCATATAATAGATGCTCAGGAAATGCAAATTTCCTTCTTTTCTTTCACTGGTAAGACAGGGGCGTTCATGTAGTTTAATCATTTTAAGTATTTGAAATGTGTTCCTTATTTTGAAAATGTCCCTTAAAATACTTTATAAATACTTTCAATTTTTGCTTATAAATTCTACATGTATAAATAGGGTTTCTCTAGCTATCACCTGTCTATAGGAAAAAATAATAAGTTCATATTAAAAGTAATAACTCAGAATTCATTAACATTGTCTCTATCAATGGGAGCCTCCCCTAAAAGTCACAGTTGGTTATCTTCAGCTCATAAACATCCTTTCTTGTTCTTGGCTCAAGTCCTCTACCATATAGGTTGCTACTTTTAAAGTAAAATTACTAAATACTGGTAATTTTGAGCACCTGTTCATATGTGTGTTGGACATTTGAGTAACGTGGTTATTCATACCTATTGTCCATTTTTCACATGGGCTGTACAAATGGGACAATATGTAGTTCTACACACATTCTGAATTATATACATTGCCTATGTTTTCTTTCAGGATTTGGAAGTATTATGTTTAATTTTTCTTTTTTATAAAGAAATTTAGAGTTTACATGCAATCAAATTTAATAAACTTTCCCTTCCTGACTTGCACCTTTTGTGCTTAAGACACCTTCCCCTACCTCAACATATTGAGATTATCCTGTTTTCTTCTAATGGGTTACTGGTCACATTAGGTCTTCAATGTGCTACACACTTTAAATAATCAGATCTCTGTGACTCAGAGGAGAACTCACTCATCAACCAGGGGATGGCACTGAGCCATTCATGAGGGATCCACCCCCATGAGCCAAGCACTTCCCGTCAAGCCCCACCTCCAACACTGGGAATCACATTTCAGCATGAGATTTGGGGAAAATAAATATCCAAACCATATGATTCCAAAAACATGATCCATGAAAGAAGAAATTGAAAAATTGAGCTTTATCTACTGTATACATGTCAAAAAATTTAAATTGCACATGTGAAATATGTGCATTGTGTTGTATGTCAGTTATGCCTGAATAACTCTGTTTTAAAAATAACAGGAAAATGGATCCCATTTTCTAAGAATTCTGGAGGTGGTTGTATACCCTCTGAAGATGTCTTTCCCAGGAAGAAGGACTATCTTGCTTAAAAAGTTATTTCTTATATTTCACCAAAATCTCTTTTACTGTACTGTAAACATTTTATTTTCCCTTTAAAAAATAGTAACAGCTCACCTTGCTTCATTTTGAATGTTGAATCACTTTTGGTGGTATAATCTTACATAGTTTGGATCCCTTATAAGCTGAAAAGTCGTGAGATGGAGAGTAAATATAAGGAGATACTCTTGCTAACCAGCCTGGATAACATCACCGATGAGGAACTGGATAGGTTTAAGTGCTTTCTTCCAGATGAGTTTAATATTGCCACAGGCAAACTGCATACTCTAAACAGCACGAGTAGCCAACTTGATTTAAAACGCTGGCATGGTGTCTGCAGTGAGGAAGACCGTATTTTTCAGAAGCTGAATTATATGCTTGTGGCAAAATGTCTTCGGGAAGAGCAGGAAACAGGTATATGTGGGAGTCCCTCATCTGCCCGGTCCGTTTCTCAGTCAAGACTTGGTCTTTCCTTTCATGGCATTTCTGGGAATGCATGTTGATGAGGGAAACGGGATGACACTAAGCTATTCAT